CATGTTAGTAAAACAGTGTTCAAAATAACTTTATTAACTCCATAAAGGCCACCCACTACAAAGCACAGCAAAAACGATTTCTGGAGAAACTAGAATCACTCCTGCAGAAGTGAATGCCTGATATCAGTGCTATTTTACAACGCGGTATTTTACAACGAGGCCCTGGAACTCACTGTAAGATCTCAGAAAACAATATATTAGTCAAAGAAAAAAAAATCAACATTTACAAAAAGTATCAGCATATTGAATACACAAAGGAATCAACTATTAGAATTTAGCATGGCGTCCAGATAAATGAAATAAGGGGAAATATTGGCCTCAAGTTGAATTGGGCCCGGCGCCGTGGTGCACGCCTGTAATCCCAGCCTTTTGGGAGGCTGAGGCGGGATGATTGTTGGAGCCCAGGAGTTTGAGATCAGCCTGGGTAACATACCTCAACTCTGGGGGAAAAAAAATTAGCCGGGCATGGTGGCCTGCGCCTGTAGACCCAGCTACTCGGGAGGCTGAGGCGGGATGATGGCGTGAGCCCATGAGTTTCGCCCCACAGCACGCCAGCCTGGACTACACAGTGAGACCCTGTCTCAAACAAAAACAAAATAAAAAACTAAAACTAGATTGAATGAATGGAGGAGATAGGCCATATCATGGACTGGCAGGATTATCAAAGGAAGCATCATTTTGAGGGTGCTAGGAACGTGGGAGGAGGTGAGAATAAAAGCTTTTTGTGAGCATTGTGCACATCCTGTGGGGGAGCCCCCACCTCTAACTTTGCCAACACCACCGACCCCACCCTAGGTTAGCCCCGTCCGCAGGGCTGGTTCTAACCTCAGCCTTGTGCTCTGGGCCCCTTTTGGCCTCCATCCCTCAAGGTGAGCAGACTCCAAGGCCTCCAAGGCGTCTCCGTAGCCACTGGGGAGTAAACCAGAATCTCTCTGCCTGAGGTTGTTCAGCTCGGCTGAGGTTGCAGTTCCCGAGCGCTCCTCCAGGTTTGAGGCTGGAGGCGGAAGTGACGTCACGGAGCGCTGCTGTGTTTTCCGGCGCTTTCTCCGCGCCGCCAAACCCGTTTTCTTCCTGGTGGCGTTTGGGCTTAATACAGCTTTGGCGAGGTCGGATGACGGGTGGGAGCCAGCGGTGGAAGGGGTGGCGAAAGTACCGGTTTGCCCCAGGCCGCCGAGGGGCCTCCTTAGAGAGACCTTGCCTGCTCCGCTCGCGTCCGCCGGGGCCGCGCGGGTCCTCCTGGCGCCGCCAGGTTCAAAAAGCCACTCGAGTTGTCACTGCGACGGCCCTGGGCCAGGAGCCGTTTCGGGATCTGTCGTAAGGGCGCTTCCTCACGATTTTTGCAAACAAAAGCAATTCTTTGTGACTTTTTTTTTTCCAGAAACAACGAGTTTTCGTCGTTCGAATCAGGTTGACTGGTCCTTCATCCCCCCAATCTCCCGTACCTGGCGAGTCCAGCTCGTCGCGGTGAGTACTGGGGTGAAAGTTGGTTTCGGGGGACTCAGCTATTCTTTTTATCTGAACTTCCTAGGCCTGTACCTCCCCACAGAGCTTCAAAACGGGCTTTTAGGAAGAAGGAATGGAGGCTTTGAAGTAAGTTGAACATTGCAGGCGTGACACTTAAGAGAATTATTTTCTCTATTTTTCTTTGGAATAGGCAATGCTAAGAAAAGAGTGATATGCAAGCTGAGACCAAAAATATGGTATGATTTAGCCATACTGAAGGGGAAGGAAATAAGAGCTGGGCAAAGCATTCTGTGAATTGGCTGACTCCACTTCTATGGTGAGAGAGAGGAGTGCATCAAAGATTACTCCCAGGTTTGACAGAGTCAGTATTCTTTCTTTGGTTGTTTTTGTATTTTTGTATTTTTTTTTTTTTTAGTAGAGATGGTTTCAGCATGTTGGCCAGTCTGGTCTCAGACTCCTGACCTCAAGTGATCCACCCACCTCGGCCTCCCAAAATGCTGGGATTACAGGTATAAGCCACTGTGCCTGGCCAAAGTAAGTGATATCTGACAAATGATGTAAATCAAAATGCTTGTTGATTAATGATTTATACAAACAGGATACCGTTAACCCTGGATAAAGAGAATGGAGGTTACCTCTGTCCGTGTAGATTCCTAAGCTGTCCTGGAGTGATCCTTGGAGTAAAGGAAAGGTGCTTTGAAGCACATTCAGCCATCAGCCCTGTGGGATGGCAGCCACTGATTTGTCCTATGGTAAGTCCTGTTTCTGTTCATTTTCAGATACCTGGGTTCTCATGCCTTCTTTCTTTTCCATGAGGTCTTTACAGGGACCCAGTCTGCCTTCAAGAAAAGACAGAAGTAGAAAGGGTGGTGGCTGACTGTCTGACAAATTGTTATCAGGTATGCAGGAAGTATATCCTTCTCCAAAATATCATACTTGCATCACCAGGTAGACACATTTCCTTCTACACAGAATTATCTTCAGAGCTTCTTAAAGCAAATAAAGCCTCCTTCAAGGACTGAGTCCCTAGTCGAATTCCCGGAAGGAGTGGAGCCTGTCATATTGGTGAGGGTTTGCCTTGAATGTCATCCCAGTATTTCAATATTGATTAATTAGTCTTCCCTCATGGTCCCAACTGCATAGTTTTTATTTTGTTGAGTGTTCTGACACATGGTAAGGGACATGAAAGTATCCTTTGAGATAATCTTTCCATTCATCAGTGTTTATCTAGCATCTGCTCAAGAGTGTGCTGCAGTGGAGGGAAATCAGATGACCTCCCAGTCTGGTTGTGTTACATACAATCATGTGTAAGAAGTGCCATTCAAGCCGTGTCACTGGAGGGGACTGACAGTGAGTGAGTGTGGATAGAGAGGACCTCCTGGGGTGGGCAATGTGAGCCCTCAGACTCTGTAGGTATTGCATTTTGCAGTGAACACTGGTAGACATGTTTTGTGGCTCAAGCCAGCATGTGTGTGATGGTTTAGGATTCAGTGACTTTTGATGATCTGGCTGTGGACTTCACCCCAGAAGAATGGACTTTACTGGACCCAACTCAGAGAAACCTCTACAGAGATGTGATGCTGGAGAACTACAAGAATTTGGCCACAGTAGGTAAGACTGGCCTCATCCCTTGTAGCCTACTATCTTCTGGTAATGTATCTTTCTTTGTGCACAGGATATCAGCTCTTCAAACCCAGTCTGATCTCTTGGCTGGAACAAGAAGAGTCTAGGACAGTGCAGAGAGGTGATTTCCAAGGTGAGTGTTCACAAAGGACCGCCCTGGTCAATCTCCAAACCCTTACATTTCTTTTTCTCTTCAGCTTCAGAATGGAAAGTGCAACTTAAAACCAAAGAGTTAGCCCTTCAGCAGGATGTTTTGGGGGAGCCAACCTCCAGTGGGATTCAAATGGTAAGATTAACAAGGATACGTCTTAGTTTTCACCTTTAATCATCATTCATTCCTTTATCAACAGATAGGAAGCCACAACGGAGGGGAGGTCAGTGATGTTAAGCAATGTGGAGATGTCTCCAGTGAACACTCATGCCTTAAGACACATGTGAGAACTCAAAATAGTGAGAACACATTTGAGTGTTATCTGTATGGAGTAGACTTCCTTACTCTGCACAAGAAAACCTCTACTGGAGAGCAACGTTCTGTATTTAGTCAGTGTGGAAAAGCCTTCAGCCTGAACCCAGATGTTGTTTGCCAGAGAACGTGCACAGGAGAGAAAGCTTTTGATTGCAGTGACTCTGGGAAATCCTTCATTAATCATTCACACCTTCAGGGACATTTAAGAACTCACAATGGAGAAAGTCTCCATGAATGGAAGGAATGTGGGAGAGGCTTTATTCACTCCACAGACCTTGCTGTGCGTATACAAACTCACAGGTCAGAAAAACCCTACAAATGTAAGGAATGTGGAAAAGGATTTAGATATTCTGCATACCTTAATATTCACATGGGAACCCACACTGGAGACAATCCCTATGAGTGTAAGGAGTGTGGGAAAGCCTTCACCAGGTCTTGTCAACTTACTCAGCACAGAAAAACTCACACTGGAGAGAAACCTTATAAATGTAAGGATTGTGGGAGAGCCTTCACTGTTTCCTCTTGCTTAAGTCAACATATGAAAATCCATGTGGGTGAGAAGCCTTATGAATGCAAGGAATGTGGGATAGCCTTCACTAGATCTTCTCAACTTACTGAACATTTAAAAACTCACACTGCAAAGGATCCCTTTGAATGTAAGATATGTGGAAAATCCTTTAGAAATTCCTCATGCCTCAGTGATCACTTTCGAATTCACACTGGAATAAAACCCTATAAATGTAAGGATTGTGGGAAAGCCTTCACTCAGAACTCAGACCTTACTAAGCATGCACGAACTCACAGTGGAGAGAGGCCCTATGAATGTAAGGAATGTGGAAAGGCCTTTGCCAGATCCTCTCGCCTTAGTGAACATACAAGAACTCACACTGGAGAGAAGCCTTTTGAATGTGTCAAATGTGGGAAAGCCTTTGCTATTTCTTCAAATCTTAGTGGACATTTGAGAATTCACACTGGAGAGAAGCCCTTTGAGTGCCTGGAATGTGGTAAAGCATTTACGCATTCCTCCAGTCTTAATAATCACATGCGGACCCACAGCGCCAAAAAACCATTCACGTGTATGGAATGTGGCAAAGCTTTTAAGTTTCCCACGTGTGTTAACCTTCACATGCGGATCCACACTGGAGAAAAACCCTACAAATGTAAACAGTGTGGGAAATCCTTCAGTTACTCCAATTCGTTTCAGTTACATGAACGAACTCACACTGGAGAGAAACCCTATGAATGTAAGGAGTGCGGGAAAGCCTTCAGTTCTTCCAGTTCCTTTCGAAATCATGAAAGAAGGCATGCGGATGAGAGACTGTCAGCATAAGGAATGTGGGAAAACCTAAAGGTGTCCCTGTTCTCTCTGAAGACATGAAAACTCACTGGGGAGAAACCCTATGAATGTAAAAATGTGGAAGCAACTTTGTATCTCAGGTCTTAATGAACACATATGAATTCACAGTGGAGAAGACCCTGCATCAGGGAATGTGGAAATGACTTTGCTGAATTCTCAAGCCTTACCAAACACATCAGAAATCTCACTGGAGAGAAACTGTATGAATGTAGAGAATCTGGGAATACCTTTCTGAATCCCACAAACCTTAATGTGTGTATGTGAACTCACATTGGAGAGAAACCCTGCAATTTAAATGGTATGGTCTGGATGATGCCCCACTCCATATTTGTAAGCCCTAAGTCCTAGTTCCTTACACTATAACTGTATTTGGACATAGGGTTTTCAAACAGGTGAGTAACTTCAAATGAGGTTGTTGGGTTCGATCCCTAATCTGACATCACTGGTGTCCCTATAAGGGAAACTGAAGGAAGGATACACATGGAGAAGACTGTGTGGATCCACCAGAAGATGGCCATCTACAAGCCAAGGACAGAGACCTGGAACAGATGCTTTCATTATGGCCTCCAGAGGAAACCAACCCTGTCTCCACCTTGATATTGCACTTCCAGGCTCCAGAACTGTGAGGCAATAAATTTCTCTTGGTTAAATCATTCAGTCTGTTATTTTGTACAGCAACCCTAGGAAACTAATACTGTGAGGAACTTGGGAAAAGCTTTAGATCAAGCTTGTCCAACCCGCAGGCCAGGATGGCTTTGAATGCAGACCAACACAAATTTTTAAGCTTTCTTCAAACATAATAAAATTTTTTTGTGATTATTTTTTCCGTTCATTAGCTATCATTAGTGTTA